GAGTGGTTTTAAGAAAGTTTTAGTCAGTGAAAAAACTATCATACCAGTCTTCAAAGGAAGGGTGAAATAAGTTCATCTGCTACGTTGCCCAGGCTGGTCTTGAAGGGAAACAGACTTTTTTGTAGTCATACTTATCCTTTGGCTTCTTAGTAAGTATTATATAGTCATTACTTTTTGCAGTTTTTTAGATCAAAGTGTTAATGTAGGTAAAGTTAATTTTAGAATATATGTAAAAGTCAAGTCTGCTTTAAATTTAATCATCTCTTTGGTGAAAGGGATGGGATGGAGCTTTGCTTTTTATCATATATTCATCTGTACCTTTCAAGTATTCAAATAGAAAAATATAAACAATGTAAATAAAATAGCAAAACAATGTAATATCTCATAAAACTGCAATGGTAAAAGCATTTATCCTATTGAAATTCCACAATTTTTATTTGAAAATATTATCGACATGTAATTCAAGTGGCATTTAGAAGAATAATTTAAAAGCAACAACTCTATAGAAAGCTTGTAAAATGATTAAGTAGTTTAAACCAAATAAAACAATTTCTGAGTCAGTCATCTCCAGTAGGTCTATTTTAGTCTCAAGATAAATTCATTTCTGGTGACAACTGAAGTTCTTAGTTATTTGTTAGTATATATTGGAGACATTTACAATAAAGCTTAGAGCACAATGGGAAATGAAAGTATCATGTTTTTTTTAAGACCAAATGTATTGCAGAAATGTGAGTAATTTAATCCGATGCTACAATCTGATCATTCTGATCTAATCTGATCATTTAATAACACTAAATAAAACCTTCATCTCACATTCTTTGGCTGTTTCTTTTAAAATATGGGTTTACGGATAAATCAAATAAATTCAAAACAAAGTAATAAGCAAATGATTTTTTTTTCTCAGTAATCTAGTAGAGTATTACATTTAGAAGTAATCTGTATCTCAGTGCAGTAACTATTTAGGACTGTAAGCGCCGCTGTTCACCTACTGGAAGACAAATGCAACCGAAAACACTCAGATCTCACACCTCACGAAGACCCGCAGATGCCACAAACTAACTGCTGGACTGCAGCGAAACCCGACCCCTGTTTGGAGGCACTCCAGGTTTCCGGAGGATTGTCATCTCCATAGCTGCGGCAAGAAACTAAATAAGACCCATTTATGCACAGTGAAGATTCTGAGAGGATTCTGCAGCAAAACAACAATGGCCGCTCCACAGAGTCGCCCCAGACGCGGCGAGCTGATCCTGCTGTGCGCGCTGCTGGGAACGCTGTGGGAAATCGGGAGGGGACAGATTCGCTACTCTGTGCCAGAAGAGACGGACAAAGGCTCCTTCGTGGGTAATATCTCCAAGGACCTGGGGCTGGACCCCCGGAAGCTGGCGAAGCACGGAGTCCGTATCGTCTCCAGAGGTAGGACGCAGCTCTTTGCTCTGAACCCGCGCAGCGGCAGCTTGATCACCGCGGGCAGGATAGATCGGGAGGAGCTCTGCGCTCAGAGCCCGCGGTGTCTGATAAATATTAACACCCTGGTTGAGGATAAAGGAAAACTCTTTGGGGTAGAAATAGAAATAATTGATATTAACGATAATAACCCAAAATTCCAGGTCGAAGATCTAGAAGTAAAAATTAACGAAATCGCGGTTCCTGGAGCACGTTATCCACTCCCAGAAGCTGTTGACCCGGATGTGGGCGTGAACTCCCTCCAGAGCTACCAGCTCAGCCCCAATCACCACTTCTCCCTGGACGTGCAGACTGGAGACAATGGAGCCATAAACCCAGAGCTGGTGCTGGAGCGCGCCCTGGACAGGGAGGAAGAGGCTGCTCACCACCTGGTCCTCACGGCCTCGGATGGCGGCAAGCCGCCTCGCTCTAGCACAGTGCGCATCCACGTGACAGTGTTGGATACAAATGACAATGCCCCGGTTTTTCCTCACCCGATTTACCGAGTGAAAGTCCTTGAGAACATGCCCCCAGGCACGCGGCTGCTTACTGTAACAGCCAGCGACCCGGATGAGGGAATCAACGGAAAAGTGGCATACAAATTCCGGAAAATTAATGAAAAACAAACTCCGTTATTCCAGCTTAATGAAAATACTGGGGAAATATCAATAGCAAAAAGTCTAGATTATGAAGAATGTTCATTTTATGAAATGGAAATACAAGCCGAAGATGTGGGGGCACTTCTGGGGAGGACCAAATTGCTCATTTCGGTGGAAGATGTAAATGACAATAGACCAGAAGTGATCATTACGTCTTTGTTTAGCCCAGTGTTAGAAAATTCTCTTCCCGGGACAGTAATTGCCTTCTTGAGTGTGCATGACCAAGACTCTGGAAAGAATGGTCAAGTTGTCTGTTACACACGTGATAATTTACCTTTTAAATTAGAAAAGTCAATAGGTAATTATTATAGATTAGTGACAAGGAAATATTTGGACCGAGAAAATGTCTCTATCTACAATATCACAGTGATGGCCTCAGATCTAGGAACACCACCTCTGTCCACTGAAACTCAAATCGCTCTGCACGTGGCAGACATTAACGACAACCCTCCTACTTTCCCTCATGCCTCCTACTCAGCGTATATCCTAGAGAACAACCTGAGAGGAGCCTCCATCTTTTCCTTGACTGCACACGACCCCGACAGCCAGGAGAATGCCCAGGTCACTTACTCTGTGACCGAGGACACGCTGCAGGGGGCGCCCCTGTCCTCGTATATCTCCATCAACTCTGACACCGGTGTCCTGTATGCGCTGCAATCTTTCGACTATGAGCAGATCCGAGACCTGCAGCTACTGGTAACAGCCAGCGACAGCGGGGACCCGCCCCTCAGCAGCAACATGTCACTGAGCCTGTTCGTGCTGGACCAGAATGACAACGCGCCCGAGATCCTGTACCCCGCCCTCCCCACAGACGGTTCCACTGGCGTGGAGCTGGCGCCCCGCTCCGCAGAGCGTGGCTACCTGGTGACCAAGGTGGTGGCGGTGGACAGAGACTCGGGCCAGAACGCCTGGCTGTCCTACCGCCTGCTCAAGGCCAGCGAGCCGGGACTCTTCTCGGTGGGTCTGCACACGGGCGAGGTGCGCACGGCGCGAGCCCTGCTGGACAGAGATGCGCTCAAGCAGAGCCTCGTGGTGGCCGTCCAGGACCATGGCCAGCCCCCTCTCTCCGCCACTGTCACGCTCACCGTAGCCGTGGCTGACAGCATCCCCGAAGTCCTGACCGAGTTGGGCAGTCTGAAGCCTTCGGTCGACCCGAACGATTCGAGCCTTACACTCTATCTCGTGGTGGCAGTGGCTGCCATCTCCTGTGTCTTCCTCGCCTTTGTCGCTGTGCTTCTGGGGCTCAGGCTGAGGCGCTGGCACAAGTCACGCCTGCTCCAGGATTCCGGTGGCAGATTGGTAGGCGTGCCTGCCTCACATTTTGTGGGTGTTGAGGAGGTACAGGCTTTCCTGCAGACCTATTCCCAGGAAGTCTCCCTCACCGCCGACTCGCGGAAGAGTCACCTGATCTTTCCCCAGCCCAACTACGCAGACATGCTCATCAGTCAGGAGGGCTGTGAGAAAAATGATTCTTTGTTAACATCCGTAGATTTTCATGAATATAAGAATGAAGCTGATCATGGTCAGGTGAGTTTAGTTCTTTGCTTGCTTTTAATTTCACTCAGCCCCTTTCCCTCTGTTTTCTCCACAGCAAGCCCCGCCCAACACGGACTGGCGTTTCTCTCAGGCCCAGAGACCCGGCACCAGCGGGTAGGTGACTGATTCTCCAGCCCACCCTCTTCAGTCTGTGCTCACCATCCTACTCTCTCCCCAGCTCCCAAAATGGCGATGACACCGGCACCTGGCCCAACAACCAGTTTGACACAGAGATGCTGCAAGCCATGATCTTGGCGTCCGCCAGTGGTAAGTGGTGTCAGTGTGTGTATGGAAGAGTGAGCTCCCACCTGATCTTCCTCTGTCTCTGCAGAAGCTGCTGATGGGAGCTCCACCCTGGGAGGGGGTGCCGGCACCATGGGATTGAGCGCCCGCTACGGACCCCAGTTCACCCTGCAGCACGTGCCCGACTACCGCCAGAATGTCTACATCCCAGGCAGCAATGCCACACTGACCAACGCAGCTGGCAAGCGGGATGGCAAGGCCCCAGCAGGTGGCAATGGCAACAAGAAGAAGTCGGGCAAGAAGGAGAAGAAGTAACATGGAGGCCAGGCCAAGAGCCACAGGGCGGCCTCTCCCCAACCAGCCCAGCTTCTCCTTACCTGCACCCAGGCCTCAGAGTTTCAGGGCTAACCCCCAGAATACTGGTAGGGGCCAAGGCCATGCTCCCCTTGGGAAACAGAAACAAGTGCCCAGTCAGCACCTACCCCTTCCCCCCCAGGGGGTTGAATATGCAAAAGCAGTTCCGCTGGGAACCCCCATCCAATCAACTGCTGTACCCATGGGGGTAGTGGGGTTACTGTAGACACCAAGAACCATTTGCCACACCCCGTTTAGTTACAGCTGAACTCCTCCATCTTCCAAATCAATCAGGCCCATCCATCCCATGCCTCCCTCCTCCCCACCCCACTCCAACAGTTCCTCTTTCCCGAGTAAGGTGGTTGGGGTGTTGAAGTACCAAGTAACCTACAAGCCTCCTAGTTCTGAAAAGTTGGAAGGGCATCATGACCTCTTGGCCTCTCCTTTGATTCTCAATCTTCCCCCAAAGCATGGTTTGGTGCCAGCCCCTTCACCTCCTTCCAGAGCCCAAGATCAATGCTCAAGTTTTGGAGGACATGATCACCATCCCCATGGTACTGATGCTTGCTGGATTTAGGGAGGGCATTTTGCTACCAAGCCTCTTCCCAACGCCCTGGGGACCAGTCTTCTGTTTTGTTTTTCATTGTTTGACGTTTCCACTGCATGCCTTGACTTCCCCCACCTCCTCCTCAAACAAGAGACTCCACTGCATGTTCCAAGACAGTATGGGGTGGTAAGATAAGGAAGGGAAGTGTGTGGATGTGGATGGTGGGGGCATGGACAAAGCTTGACACATCAAGTTATCAAGGCCTTGGAGGAGGCTCTGTATGTCCTCAGGGGACTGACAACATCCTCCAGATTCCAGCCATAAACCAATAACTAGGCTGGACCCTTCCCACTACATAATAGGGCTCAGCCCAGGCAGCCAGCTTTGGGCTGAGCTAACAGGACCAATGGATTAAACTGGCATTTCAGTCCAAGGAAGCTCGAAGCAGGTTTAGGACCAGGTCCCCTTGAGAGGTCAGAGGGGCCTCTGTGGGTGCTGGGTACTCCAGAGGTGCCACTGGTGGAAGGGTCAGCGGAGCCCCAGCAGGAAGGGTGGGCCAGCCAGGCCATTCTTAGTCCCTGGGTTGGGGAGGCAGGGAGCTAGGGCAGGGACCAAATGAACAGAAAGTCTCAGCCCAGGATGGGGCTTCTTCAACAGGGCCCCTGCCCTCCTGAAGCCTCAGTCCTTCACCTTGCCAGGTGCCGTTTCTCTTCCGTGAAGGCCACTGCCCAGGTCCCCAGTGCGCCCCCTAGTGGCCATAGCCTGGTTAAAGTTCCCCAGTGCCTCCTTGTGCATAGACCTTCTTCTCCCACCCCCTTCTGCCCCTGGGTCCCCGGCCATCCAGCGGGGCTGCCAGAGAACCCCAGACCTGCCCTTACAGTAGTGTAGCGCCCCCTCCCTCTTTCGGCTGGTGTAGAATAGCCAGTAGTGTAGTGCGGTGTGCTTTTACGTGATGGCGGGTGGGCAGCGGGCGGCGGGCTCCGCGCAGCCGTCTGTCCTTGATCTGCCCGCGGCGGCCCGTGTTGTGTTTTGTGCTGTGTCCACGCGCTAAGGCGACCCCCTCCCCCGTACTGACTTCTCCTATAAGCGCTTCTCTTCGCATAGTCACGTAGCTCCCACCCCACCCTCTTCCTGTGTCTCACGCAAGTTTTATACTCTAATATTTATATGGCTTTTTTTCTTCGACAAAAAAATAATAAAACGTTTCTTCTGAAAAGCTGAACGTTTCTGTATAAGCGATGGAAGCTC